CGACCAGAGTCTAGGCAGAACCAGCTTGCTGATGTCACAGACTAAATTTCCACCATGTGCTTTATACTAACTTTCCCCATAATTGCCCAGGGGACCCATAAAATAGTATGAAGAGATAACTGCATATGACCCAGGACTTTCCAGCCCTTCCCTTTCTTCCACCAAATCACCTACTAATCTTAGAATCCCCTAAACTTTTTCTAATAAAAATACTGCATCACAGGAGACAGATTTGAGGTTGACACTGCTGTCTCCTTGAAAATCGACAATATATTGATTATATATTTAAAATTAAATATTTATATTTCAATAAAAAGCCTTTTCTCAAACACCCAGTGTCATAGCGTTGGCTTCCAATGCATTGAATCACTTTTGTTCGGTAACACTCACCCCTGGAACCTCTGAATGTGTTAGTTTGCATGGCAAAAGAGACTTTGCAGATGTGTTTAAGGTTAAAGACTTTGAGAAGCAGAGGTTATCCTGGATGGTCCGGCTGGACCAATCTAATCATGAGTCCTTAGACAGGGAAGGGGAGGAAGAAAAGAGGGTCAGAAAGATACAATGACAGAAGAAGAGGCAAGAGAAATTCAAAGTGTGAGAGGGTTTGACTCACCCTTGCTGGCTTTGAAGATAGAGGAAGGCAACAGAGCTAAGAAATGCAGACAGTGCTTAGCAGCTGGGAATGGCCCTTAGCCGACAGCCAGCAAGGAAACAGGGAACTCAGCCCTGTGACTGCAGAAACTTTATTCTGCCAACAACCTCAATGAGCAAGGGAATGAATCCTCTTCTAAAGCCTTTGGGAAGGAGCACAGCCCTGCTGACACCTTAATTTTAGGCCTGTGAGACCCATTTCTGACTTCAGGGCTATAGAACTTTAAGATAATAAATTGTGTTGTTTAAGCCACTAAATTTGTGGTAATGTATTTCAGCAGCAATAGAAAACTAATACAAATGTGACAGTGACAGACCCTCCCTTTTTCAGAATATCCTGGTGCATAGCAACTGATGTCATAGAAAGGATTCTAGAAGAGCATGTCATGGAGAACTCTTGGGTGCAGACAAGTGGATGATTAATGAAGTAGCATCTGAAAAACCCAAGGAACCAAATGTAGGTGGAGCAACTTCCCTGCAACACACGTCGAAGCTGCTGCAGTGGCTGTTCTTCCCCTCCCCTTGGAAAGGCACCAAAAGCCAGCCTTTGGAAGGGCTGGTGGACTGGTAGGCGGGTATATGGTGGGCAGGAGGGTAACCACTGAACTGTGCTCCACCCCCACCCCCACAGTGCCCTTCTTTCCCTTCAGAGAACCAGTGTCCCTGTGACTCCACCCACTCATCTGGCCACCGTTGCCCTGACCTGCCAGGAGCCTGGAGAAGATGAAGGCATCCGTGGTTCTCTCCCTCCTTGGCTACCTGGTGGTTCCAAGTGGTGCTTACATCTTGGGGCGTTGCACAGTGGCTAAGAAACTCCACGATGGAGGCCTGGATTATTTTGAGGGCTATAGCCTTGAGAACTGTGAGTAGGCCCCACTTAGTGCTCCCTCCTCTCTCAGAGTCACACACCTTCTGTTCCATCTTAGGGGTGTGCCTGGCCTACTTCGAGAGCAAGTTCAACCCCATGGCCATCTACGAGAACACACGTGAGGGCTACACTGGCTTTGGCCTCTTTCAGATGCGTGGCAGTGACTGGTGTGGCGACCATGGCAGGAACCGCTGCCATATGTCATGTTCCGGTAAGTCCCTCTTTCCATTCCGTGCGGGGGCAGCATGGTATCTTCCATTTTCTTTTCCCCACAGCTTTACTGAATCCTAATTTAGAGAAGACAATTAAATGTGCCAAGACCATTGTAAAAGGAAAAGAAGGGATGGGAGCATGGTAAGTCTTACATTTTTATGTAGCCTGTATTACTTCTGTCCTTCCTACCCTCCCTTTCTCTCAGTCCCTTCTCAGAAGTAAACACTGGGAGCCATAGAAGACACCACTGTATCTTCACCCTTGGTTTGCTATGAAGATGTGACAAAGAATGAGGAAGACCTACATGTGTTCCTATGGAGTGACTACAATACATGTTGTCAGATGGAAAAAATCAAGCTGCAGAATAGTGTATATCGTATGTTACCATATGTAAAAGAAAGGTGGAGAAATAAGAACATATACACACATATGTTACATACACATATTCATTTGCTTAGTTTTACAAAAAGAAACACTGGAAAGATAAACTAGAAACTAATAAAAATTGTTGCTCATGGGAGGTGGAATGGGAAAAGTGAAGGAGGGGATACGAGTGGAAATGAGACTTCTCTGAATATGGCTTTTCACATAATTTTGACTTTGCATTCAAATTTTACATATTCACAAAATAAATTAAATCAAAAAGAAAGAAAAGACAAACTTGAAAATTGAAAACATATCAGGCTTGGCTAAAGGAACCTAATTGCGTACCAAATTAGTAACACAGATATGACGAGAAAAGAAAAAAATTCAGACATCTCTGATACAGTTCTCTGGTTCTAGTCCTCTGTGAAAAATATTCCAAGAGTAAAAAAAAAACTGCATATAAATATTTAAGGTTACTTTGTAATTGTATTAGTACTGGTAA